AGGAACACAGTCCTGCTGACCGTTTACCGGTGCAGTTCTAGATTAGAGGAGACTAAAGAGACATGATCACCAAATTCAAGGCGGCCCTTGATTAGATTCTAGTTGTGGATGGGGTAGGGAATAACTTTAAAGAATATTGTTTAAACAAGTGGGGAAATTTTAATTTGACTTATTTATTAGAGAATAGTATTTTATCAATATTAAATTTCCTGAATGTGATAGTTGAATTGTGGTTATTTAGAAGAATGCCCTAGTTCTTAGGAGACAACATGCTCAAGCATTTAGGAGTGAAGTATCATCCTTAATACAAGCCGAGATAAAGCAAATATGTACAATGCGAACAGTTGGTGAATCTAGATGAAGGGTATACAGGTGTTCATTGAATTATTTTTTGCAATTTTTCTGAAAAAAATAAATTTTTCAAAATACAAAGTTGGCGGGGAAAAAACATCACTGTGGATACTTCCTGTAGGATGGATTTGAGGTCAATAGGAAAGAGGTGGGAAGACAAGATGGGAAGGTATTCCGCAGCCAGACTGAGGGCTGGGATTCAAGAGGAACAGCAGGGATAATGGAAAGCATGCCCCGCCCACAGCTAGGCCAGCGAAGCAGCTCATCCTATAACTGTGGTTCCCACAGCCTTCCCTTGCAGGACAAACTCCCATGTGCCGGGGGTGCGGTCGCCCAGCGCCTTCCGAATTTGGTTGGGATTGAGGAGCCGCGCAGCGGGATGCTGTGCCCCGCCCCGCTCCAGTCTGGAAGAGCCCACGTGTCACTGTTAGATGGGGGAAGCGGCATCCTAAATTTAATTAGCGCTTCTCTTCTCAAAGTATCTCCCAAATCTTTGGCCTTTTTCCATAAAATAATTTTCTTTTAGCTCAATGTCTCCTAAGATATATGTTGAATTAAGAAAAAATATGAGTCACATAAAGATGCTTTTTTCAGCTTCCCCTGCTACGTCCGCCCCATGCGCCAGGCCGCTAGGGGCAGGACGTGGAAGCGGAAGCGCTGGTCTGGGGGCGTTCTCTCGAGTCCGGGCCGCAAGTCCCAGACGCTGCCCATGGAGGCGTCCAGCGAGCCGCCGCTGGATGCTAAGTCCGATGTGAGTTCCAACCTGGAAGGAGAGTGGGCAGCTTCTCTAAATTGTGTTTCTGCTTCCGTTTCAGGTCACCAACCAGGTGGGTGAGCGGCCGCCCCGCCCTGTCCTCCGCCAGCCTGCCTCCCACGGCCGCGAGGCCGTGCCACCCTGAGCCTTCCCCAGGTCTCCCCTAGTCCTGTGTCCGCGAGCCGGTGACCTTCAGCCGTCCCTCTTGCATTGCTCCTTCTCTTTTGCACCTGAGCCGGTAGCCGTTGCCATTGTAATGAAAGCTCCTCTTCCCCACCCTGCACTCTAATGTATTATTTTGTCCTGTCTTATTAAAGCTTGTAGATTTTCAGTGGAAACTGGGTATGGCTGTGAGCTCAGACACTTGCAGATCTCTTAAGTATCCTTACGTTGCAGTGATGCTAAAAGTGGCAGATCATTCAGGCCAAGTAAAGACCAAGTGCTTTGAAATGACGATTCCACAGTTTCAGGTTTGTGATTTAACTCATCCAGTTTTAGCTCAAAATTAATATTATTTTCCCCCTTTCTCTCCAGAATTTCTACAGACAGTTCAAGGAAATTGCTGCAGTTATTGAAACGGTGTGAAGACGGATTCTTTGGTTGATAAATTGCTATCATTCTAAAGTCATGGACTTCACTTTCGGCAACAAAACTAAATAAGGATGGAACATTTATTGAATGAAAAATGCACTTTTGTTTTTCCATTTTTTTAAATAATAAAAATCAGACAAACAGGAACTGGGTAGTGGTGATGAATGCAAAACTTTGTGAATGTGCTTTATAAAAGTGATAATTAGACACTTTAGAGGATATACTTGGTGATAATGTGAATGATGTAATCAGACTAACAGTTGAATCATTGCTGTTGGAGGCAGCACAAATTTATGTGTTACAACAGTAGTTTAAAAACTTGTACTGGATGGAACCCATTTTATAAACAGTCTTATTTGGAGTCATGTATATAAAAATATATATAAATTAGAAAAGTAGTATTTGATTAGGATAACTTTACAAATTCAATAGTATAGCCATCACTTATTATAATGGCAATCAGAAGAGTGAGGCTTCTTTTTTCAAACTTTTGTAATCAGATTAAGATTGACCATTGCTCCTTTACACAGTATTAGTCTAGCATTCAATTATTTCTGTTATTAATGGTTGTAGAAAGTTCAAATACATACGCAGAGTTGGAAAGACGAGTTTTAGTCTGAGTTCTGTACGACGGAGTTAACCCGTTAGCACAAGTTATTGCATTAGATGATCTCTGTTGAATTTAAATACATAAACCTGTTGTTAAACGCTTTTATACTATAAAGCCACCACATTGTATGGCATTTGTTTAGAAGTAAGCAAATAGACCACCGGAATAGAATAGATGGCCTAGAAATAGATCAAGACATTCTGGTCCGCCATATTAGAAATTTAAACCCTCTTCACACCCTGTCTGCATTTCTGCAGGTCTGTGTGAGTCCACTTTCTTTTTTGTTCCCTGCTAGGTAGCACACAGCTGTGAGGAGCCCAGGACTGCTGCCTGCCGCAGCCCACCTGTGCGCTCAGATTCCTACCAGCTTGATGAGTTAGCTGATGGGCCATTTGTGCATACCAACTACCCACAGACATTTCTATTACCCACCCTCTGGATGCCAGTGCATTAATGATTCTAGAATTAGGAGAAACCAAAGATCCCTTCTCTCTCCCTCCCACAACCAGTGTCGTCGTGTTCCTAGAAATAAGAGTAGAAACCCCTCTATCTGGGTTAAAACAGCAAACCTGCCTTCTGTAACTGTGCATGAGGTTCCTCTGTCTCCCACTTACTTCGGATTAACACCTTCCTCTTTCCCCTTCCCTGTTTGCAGGGTAGCATTTCTAGGTTTAAGGCAATATGCAAAAAGACCCAAAGTTAGGCCCTGGCTCAAACACTGTGGGTAGCAGATTTGAAATAAATTTAAATTGCATGTTTGTCTTTTGAATTTAAAAAGCAAGTTTTAACCT